CCAGGTGGGGGAGGGGTGCTAGGCTGTGGGGTCAGGCCCTGGGCATGCTGGACCTGTTAGGTCACTGAACATCTGACTGGGCACCTGCCCAGATTTGTCCCTTCAGTTGAGGTGGGATTGGCAGCACTCCCCAGAAGGCGTGCAGTGCCGGGAGAGTGGAGGAGGGTCTGACGTTTGCTATCCTGTGGTAGGTTTTAGAGCTAACTAGATGCTTGTGGAGAGCTAATGACATGGGAAGAAGGCAGCCCACCTTGATGGACCGGAGGGTTAGAGCCTGCGATGTGAGAAGCGGGTGTGTGGAGGTGGCCTGTCTACAAGAGGGCAAGTTTAAGGCCCATTGCAGTGGCACTATCTCAGCTCACTGCAGCTGGTGGCTGCCAGGCCATCCCTCTCCAGAGCAGGGAGGCCCTCAGCCTTATGTATAATTGAATGCCTTTTGGGATGCTTGGATAGTCCTTTATGTCTTGGAAATTCAGAAAAGAAAAAAAAAATTACAATCCTCCTGTCTGTTAGTTTCCCTGAGCCAACTGGATAAAAGATGTCCCTGACCCCAAGATTTTAAGTGACACCCAAGGGAAGCCACCGTTACCTTGGCTGTTGAAGCCTCCTGCATGCTCCCCAAAAACCCCAGCAGTTTCCTCTGCAGTCCCACAGTTATGTCCTGAGCAGTGGGGTACCGTGTGATGAGAGGTGCTAAGGATGGGATGAGGGTCTTTCCTGTGTTATTAGAACGGTTAAAAAGTTGTTTTAAAGGTGCCCAAATGCCCTCCTTCTTAAACTTAATTAGCTAATAAGATGCCTTATACAAGCAAAACCAGGTACGGGAAAGCAAGTGCATTTCAAGTCCAAGCTCACCCCTTAAATTAGCTGTAATACCCTCAGCAGGTGGCCCCACCTCAATGAGCCTGTCTCCCATTCAAAAAGCAGAACGAGTGAGAGGGCGGGGCCTGGAGCTTTACCCAATCAGTGGCGTCGGAGTGGAAATCCTCCAATCGGGAGTAGCCGGAGAGCAGGGGCGGCTTCCGGGATTTGGCGGTGGCCTTTGTTGGCTGCAGTAAGAGCTCAGTCTCTTCACCAGGGGCTCCCAGTCCTTCCATCTGGGAGGCCAAGGCGGCTTCGCGTTCTGAGAATAGACAGAACCTCTGTTACTCTGTGACCGGCAGGCACCGGGAGATCCGTAGCTCAGACGCCAGGACATCCCGGAAGCTGGGAAATGGTGAATGTGCCAGGTCGGGGGTCCCCAGAAGATTCATTAAAATATCAGGTCCTCTCTTTTGCAGTGGAGGATTTGTGACAGTGGATATCTGTGTTCCATATTCTACTGCTATCTGGATGTCCGACTTTAATGCCAAATGTTATGAGACAGGACTTGGCACCTCCTAGAAGTGTTCACATATACTAAATGATCTGCTATTATGGAAATAATTAAATGACATGTTTCTTGCTCGAAAGAGGTATTTTGGCCTTACCTGTTGAAGTATAAAGTGTAAGTGCCTTACAGTTTCCTTCCTTTCTATATGACAACAGGGTCTAATTTCTTTCCATCTCAGAAGGAAAGGAATGCATCATCCAGGATTTGTTCCTCCACTCACAGAAGGAATCTCTTTATTTGGTATCCAAATGGGATTTGCTCCAGTTTTCTAATACGTGGACGAAGAACAAAGAGGAGTTCTGGAGACTCATACTGATAGGTAAACCAATTGCTTCCATTTCATATGGCCATCATGGTCAATGTGCTATTTATTTTTATTTCAGGGACTGTTGACATTCAGGGATGTGGCCATAGAATTCTCTCGGGAGGAGTGGGAACACCTGGACTCAGATCAGAAGCTTTTATATGGGGATGTGATGTTAGAGAACTACGGAAACCTGGTCTCTCTGGGTGAGGATAACTTGCCTTTGGAATATCTAATACAAGAGTCATGTGACTTTTTCTAATAAAACAGGTCTCGCTGTCTCTAAGCCGGACCTGATCACCTTTTTGGAGCAAAGGAAAGAGCCCTGGAATGTGAAGAGTGCAGAGACAGTAGCCATCCAGCCAGGTAGGTGGGAGTGAATGAAGTAGATGACATGGTTGGAATTTTGAAAACTTTTGGTATCTTTCAGATATCTTTTCTCATGATACTCAAGGCCTCTTAAGAAAGAAGCTTATAGAAGCATCATTCCAAAAAGTGATATTGGATGGATATGGGAGCTGTGGCCCTCAGAATTTAAACTTAAGGAAAGAGTGGGAAAGTGAGGGTAAGTGTGAAGGTCACAATGGATATTATGATGGACATACAAAATGTAAGACAACTACCTATAACAAAAACCTCACTGTTACAGGAGGTCAAAAACATGAAAAAACTCAATTTATGTCAGTTGCTTTTTCTAAACCATGTGTTTCTGTAAGTAAGTGTCAACATCAATTTTTGAAACTTACCTTTTCTTTTAAAGGAAATTTGGATAATCCGAATAGTGACTTAGTCCATGTTTCAAATAATCATTTAAACCAATTAAAATATAGAACTGGAGTAAATGTTCAGTCAAATATTTCTGAAAAGGAGAGATTTAAAAACGAGGAGGTGATTTCTAAATATGATCAATTTGATGGATCTTTGTTAAAAGTTTGTTTCACCAACAAATAACACCTCGTTCTGCCTGTGATCAATATAGAAAGGTCTTCATTCATTCATCATTGCTTAATCAATGTCAAGGAATAGATAATTTGGGAAAATATCACACACATAATAAAACTTTGACAGCCTTTAGGCAGGACTATACCCTAAATAATTACCAGTATATTTGTGTTGCAGAGAAAAATCAGTACAATAAATCTGATACAACATTAAGCCAAGGCATAAGCCCCAGAAGACATCAGAAAACTCATTTTCTACATAACCATTGCAAACGTAAAAAATGTGAGAAAGCCTTTCATGAATGCACCAACCATGTCCATCAGAGTATCTTTATTCAAGAGAAGTCTGCCAAATGTAATAAGTGTATAGAAACTTTTATCCAGTCATCAAAACATACTCAGCCTCAGAGAATCCATATTGGAGAAAAGTCACACAGATGTAATAATGGTGAGAAAATCCTTAGTAAATTGTCAAGTCTAAGAAAACATAAGATAATCCATAATGAAGAGAAACCTTACAAATGTAAAGAATGTGACAAAGCCTTTAACCATCGTTCACACCTTACTCAACATCAAATAATTCATACTGGAGAGAAACCATACAAATGTAAAGAATGTGGCAAAGCCTTCAATTCTAGTTCATATTTTACTAGACATCAGAGAATTCACACTGGAGAAAAACTTTACAAATGTAAAGCGTGTAGCAAATGTTTTACTCATTCTTCAAATCTTCTTGTGCATCAGAGAATTCATACTGGAGAGAAACCTTACAAATGTAAAGAATGTGGTAAATCATTTAAAGTGTCTTCAGCCCTTACTCAGCATGAGAGAATTCATACTGGAGAGAAACCCTATAAATGTAAGGAATGCAGCAAAGCCTTTAACTGTAGGTCGTACCTAACTAAACATCAGAGAATTCATACCGGAGAAAAACTTTACAAATGTAAATCATGTAGCAAATCTTTTTCTCGTTCCTCAAGTCTTATTGTCCACCAGAGAATTCATACTGGAGAAAAACCCTATAAATGCAAAGAATGTGGCAAAGCCTTTAATTGTAGTTCACGCCTTACTCAACATCAAAGAATTCATACCGGAGAGAAACCCTACATATGTAAAGAATGTGGCAAAGCCTTTAACTGTAGTTCATCCCTTACTAAACATCAGAGAATTCATACTGGAGTAAAACTTTACAAATGTAAAGCATGTAGCAAATCTTTCTCTCATTCCTCATGTCTTTCTGTGCATCAGATAACTCATACTGGAATGAAACCATATATATGTAAGGATTGTGGCATCTCCTTTAACCGGTCTTCAAACCTTAGACGACATCAGATGATTCATACTGGAGAGAAACCCTACAAATGTAAAGAATGTGGCAAATTATTTAATCGATGCTCAACCCTTACTCGACATAAAAGTATTCATACTAGAGAATTTCTATAGTTGTAGTAAATGTGAAAAGAGTTTTATCCAAAATTTAGAACTTAAAAATCACCATAGAGTTTATAGGGAAACCGACTTTACAGATTGAATAAATGGGAGGAAGTATTTAATCAGAACTCAAATCTGAATGTGTCAGGACTTACACAAAAAAGGACTAAAGCACAGATCCCCACTTTAAAATTAAATAAGAGTATTTGTTATGGAGGATTACTCTAAAGCCAAAGCAGTTACTTATTTTGTTATGTGTTTCAAATGAGCAAAAGCATTGATGTTTGGACAAGTAATTATTCAGTGAGCATGTTATTTGTATTGAAAACATTTGAAATTTGTATAAAGCAAATCATAATTTAATTCTCAGATTAGTTGTTATACCTTAATGCCTAGTGTTTATATAAAAACATATAGTCTATTTTTTCTGCATCAGAGCTGTAAGAGGTCGTTCTATAGTAGGTGAACATCATTAATATCAACTTATTTTCTTGGAAATTTAATGGCAAATGTAAAATACATGAAGAAAATCTAAAAGAGGCTCTTTGTGTTTGAATCATTAAACAGTAATATGTGTAAACATATAGTACATATTTAGGGCATTAGTATTCTATACTAAAGTAAAAGAGGAATATTCTGAATTTATTTATTACATCAATTGCTCCTTAAGTAGAAAAACACTGGTCAGTTATTTAAAATACTGGCATACCTTTATAGTACAATGAAGTAGTAATCTTGAATATTATTTGATGTGTTAAAAATAAAAACATCTTCACAGATATCAGAGAAAAGTGAAAACTCATATCTGAAAGATTATAAATATACTTTATATCAATTTTCCAGAGAACTTAAACTTCTAATAATATTGGTAATATTCTCATGGTTACTATTTTATATTCTTTCCTGCTTTTTGTAGCTACTGGTGTACTATGACAGTTATAATAAAGATTATATGGGGGTATACTTAAATGCCATACTTTTAAAATCCTGAATCATTGTTTATAAAGTTTTATTCAATATTTTTCTTTGCACATGCCCTTTTTCAGTCCAATTGAACACTTAGAGATTTTTCTTTGCTTTCACTTGCATTAAATGGAATATACAGATGTACTAAGATAGAAAGAAAAAGGTGAAAGAGAACTATACAGGCAGAAATGCATGTGTGTGTACCTGTCTTCAAATGGAAAAGAAAATGATGGATCACAACAGGAAACTGGAGAACTGTTGATTTATTACAGTTCTCAAATTAGAAACCTCCCAAATTCTTAAAGCTAAATTAGCTTTTCATTGCACACTGAATTTTTCTCTGATAAATCTAATGTCTTCTGGGTTCAGACTTTATCCCGTACAAATCCTTTTTTCTTGCCTGTGATTCATGTGAGAAGAATTATATAATTTTCTTATTTCAAAGCTTATAAACTATTACTTATAAGTTCTCATGGATTTTAAGAATGTTTTTGTAAAATTTAATGGTGCTGTCCAGGTGTGGTGGCTCACGCCGGTAATCCCAGCATTTCGGGAGGCTGAGGCAGGAGGATCATTTGAGGTCAGGAGTTTGAGACCAGCCTGGCCAACATGGTGATATCTCGTCTCTACTGAAAATACAAAAATTAGCTGGATGTGGTGGCACACACCTGTAATCCCAGTTACTCAGGAGGCAAAGGCAGGAGAGTTGCTTGAACTGAGGAGATGAAGGTTACAGTGAGCCAAGTTTGTGCCTCACACTCCAGCCTGGGTAACAGAGTGAGACTCTGTCTATAAACAAACAAATTATCTGTCATCTACCTATAGACATAACCCTACTGAGGAGGATGGGGATAAAAGGTCTGCATCTAAGTCACTTTGAAAAACAGTATTTTGATTGAATGCTGTAAGACTACACAAATGCTGTATTCTACTGAGTAATATTTTATTTTCCTACAAGGATATGCATTAGCAATTCTGAAACAGTTTTACATGTTATTATATAATATATGGAGGCTGTTTCTCAGTGTAGTTCACAAAAGTTAAATGGTGAATGCTAGCATGAATCTTGTGGTCCTAGCCCAAAGTTGGAAATATCAGGATGAACCCATGACTAATACATCTGGATGGATGGATGGATGAATAGATATAAAGATAGGTAGGTAGGTAGGTAGGTAGGTAGATAGATAGATAGATAGATAGATAGATAGATAGATAGATAGATGAAGCGATGTCTAAGATATCTGGAAGGATGGATGGATGGATGGATGGATAGTTAGATAGATAGATAGATAGATAGATACATAGATAGACGATTCAGAGATAGATAATGTTCCAAACTCTTGAGGGCCAAGAACTGGTGACATCTTGTATCAACACATCTAGGTCTACAATCTTGGTTTCTAAACAACATTCATTAAAAGGACCCAAGGGTTGAAGTTAGAAAATACAAGTTGAGCTAGAGTATCTTGTAAAGCCACAAAGAAAAAAGTGCTTAATAAAAATGATGGGGACTTTTCAAAGGGAGCCAACCTGAAAGACCTCCCAATGGTCCAAGCTCCAACAATATGAGCAATAAGTTATGATAGCTTTGGATTATGGCCCACAGAATAAAGTAATACTCATCTCTACTGTGTGAATAAAAGAGATTAAATAAGGAAAGAAGGAATGAAATCTACAATATTTAAAATACAGATCAATGTAGTTGGATAATGCAAAATAAATCAACACTAGAACATCACAGTAATAATTACCATAGGGAAGATTCCCCGAGGAATTCAAAAATTTCAGGAAAAACTTAAACACTAAAGAGTGTATTTGGGCCAGTCTCGGTGGCACATGCCTGTAATCCTAGCACTTTGGGAGGCCTCTGCGGGTGGATCACCTGAGGTCAGGAGTTCAAGACCAGCCTAGCCAACATGGTGAAACCCCGTCTCTATTAAAAATGAAAAAATTAGTCGGGCATGGTGGTGGGTACCTATAATCCCAGCTACTTGGGAGGCTGAAGCAGGAGAGTCACTTGAACCTGGGAAGCAGAAGTTGTTTTGAGCCAAGATCATGCCATTGCACTCCAGCCTGGGCGACAAGAGCAGAACTCTGTCTCAAAAAAAAAAAAAGAAAAGAAAAGTGTATTTGCATATTTTAAGTATCTACCATCTAATATTTATTAATACAATTTTTTCTTAATTTCTTAGACTTGTGACTATTTGAAACAAATTATAACACTGTATTGTAGGATTTATAATTTGTAGTTGTAAAATTTATAACACATGGAATAAGAAGATAAATGGAACTGTTCTGTAGCAAATTTTTCATGTTTTATATTTAAGACAGTATAGTATTAACTCTAAAAGTATGGTGGATATGTTAAAGATTCATATTGTATTCCCTGCAGCAACCACTAAAAAATGCAAAGAAGTGTAATGTAAATGCTAAAAAAGGAGATAATTATAAAATATTTATTTGCACAATATTTATGTATCTTTTAGTCATAATAGCCCAAAACAGGAAACAACCAAAATGTCCATTAATAAGAAAATGAACTAATTGTATAGCTTTTAGAACAAAATACAGCTCAGGAATATGAAAAACCAAGCACACATCCTGGATAAAATTCATAAACCTGCTCAATGAGAGAAAAGTTGGACACAAAATTGTACTTTATGTATTTTGTATTTTATTCCAGGCAAAATAATCCTATGGTGAAAAAAATCAACAAGATAATCTCTGCTTGAGAAAAAGGACCAAAGACAAGTGAATTTTCTGAGGGTGATGAAAGTGTTGCTTCGAAAAGGGGTGAAGTTTATATGGGTCTATTTATTTGTCTAACATGTACAGTTAAGGTTTATGCCTTGCAATGTATGTACATCTTCACAAAAAAAATCTTAAAAAAATTAAATGGGTGGGGGTAGGGAAAGGGTTGAAGTATAGATGAAGCAGAAGTGGTACATGATTAGTAGTTGAAGCTGGGGGCAGGTCTATATATTTTATTTTTATGTCTTTAATAGCATTTGTATAAATGTACAATATTCGTTTACAATGTTAGCTCAGGATCTTGTTTACCTTTGGACAGGGAGGGAGGGAGAAATTTATTTTCTGGGTAGGAGTAAAGCTGGTTCTATTCCTCAGTTATGTAAATTATCTGTTATAATCCAAAAAGCTTTACATGAATGTTTCTGTATGTAATGTGGTATATCAATAAAAAATTAAATATTACATATTTGCACCAGAATCCTAACTCACTATCT